ACTTTTCTTTTTCTTTTTTTTTTTTTTTTTTGAGACGGAGTCTTGCTCTGTCGCCCAGGCTGGAGTGCAGTGGCGCAATCTCGCCGGCTCACTGCAAGCTTCGCCTCCTGGGTTCACGCCATTCTCCTGCCTCAGCCTCCCGAGTAGTTGGGACTACAGGTGCCCGCCACCACGCCCGGCTAATTTTTTGTATTTTTAGTAGAGACGGGGTTTCACCGTGTTAGCCACGATGGTCTCGATCTCCTGACCTCATGATCCGCCCGCCTCAGCCTCCCAAAGGGCTGGGATTACAGGCGTGAGCCACCGCGCCCGGCCTCATTCCCATTTTCAAGGATCCTAAGCTTTTTTAAGATCTCAAGCTATTTTCTAGGGACCAGCATGGTATGAATGATAACACATAAAACGTGTAAGGCCCTTAAGAATTGAAATTGTCTCACATGTCATCTAGTTTGATGCTCACGAAAATCCTATAGGGATAACAAATATGTCTTTTTAACTTTTCTTTTTACCAACTTAGTGGATTACAGTGAAAATGAAAACAAAGAGAAAAACCACTTTGCTTATTAAATGACTGAGCTGCTGCCATATCTTCTCTTAGGAGCTTTCAGAGATCCCACAGAGTAAGCCACCAAGATTCTCAAGTAGATAAAACCTTAGAATTTTCTATTTTAAGGTTTATTTTAGCCTCCTGATGTAGAGATGAGAAAACCGAGATCCAAGAAAAGCGACTGGCCACGGTCCTGAGAAATCATATTTCGAAGCAGGGGTGTAGGGATATATGAGATGGTCTGTTCTATTACACTCGCTTTTCTCATCGCAAATTTTAGGTAAAAAGTCTGATGTTCCCAGAGACAAAACCTGACGCTGCAGGCTGGAGTGGCGAGTCCCGCCCCGCGCGCCTCAAGCCCCACCCCCAGGCTGTCCGCGGCAGTGCCTGAGTGGCAACCAGCGCCGGGGACCTCGAGGGGTCCTTTGCGTGGGCTCCCGATGGGCTGCCTGAGCGGGTGCGCGGGCAACTTCCGGTGTGGGTGACGAGTGGTGGCCGAAGCAGGGGGACAGCAAGGGACGCTCAGGCGGGGACCATGGCGGACGGCGGCTCGGAGCGGGCTGACGGGCGCATCGTCAAGATGGAGGTGGACTACAGCGCCACGGTGGATCAGCGCCTACCCGAGTGTGCGAAGCTAGCCAAGGTGAGGAGAGGCCGGCTGGCTGTTGGCGGGCGTGATAATGATATGTACTCATACTGTGTTCCAGGCATGCCTTTATAGGTATTGATTTAAATCTTACACCAACCCTGTGGATTGGTACAATTATTGTGCCCACTTCGCTGAAGAGAAAATTGAGAGTCAGAGAGCTTGTGTTTTACTCAAGGTAATATGGTAGTACAGCTGGGATTTAGACCTACTTTTTATTAGCCTTTTTCTTTCTTATTTAGGTTGTGTAACAAATCATTGAAAGATTGGATTCATTCAGGAATTAAAGGAGGTGCAAACAGAACTTATACTCAACATTGATGTTGAACAAACTCATTAGTCGCTTACATCATTTACAAGGATTATTTTAATGAGGAAAATGAGTCACTGAAGTCACATGTTCTAACAGGTTGGTTTTGGATAGCTTTCTAACCATTTGTTTTTTTATTGTTCATTTTCATCTTTTGTTTTAGGAAGGAAGACTTCAAGAAGTCATTGAAACCCTTCTCTCTCTGGAAAAGCAGACTCGTACTGTGAGTAGTTTACAGGGGAAAGCTCAGTTACCCATTAACTTTCAATATATTTTTACCCTTACAGGCTTCCGATATGGTATCGACATCCCGTATCTTAGTTGCAGTAGTGAAGATGTGCTATGAGGCTAAAGAATGGGATTTACTTAATGAAAATATTATGCTTTTGTCCAAAAGGCGGAGTCAGTTAAAACAAGTGAGTTCATGATCATGTCTGCTCCAAACACAATTTTACTTATGAATGGTTTTTAATATTTTAGGCTGTTGCCAAAATGGTTCAACAGTGCTGTACTTATGTTGAGGAAATCACAGACCTTCCTATCAAACTTCGATTAATTGATACTCTACGAATGGTTACCGAAGGCAAGGTAAATTTTCTGTTGACATAACTCAAAATGATGAATTTTGATTGTGTAAATTTCTCATTTGTAGATTTATGTTGAAATTGAGCGTGCGCGACTGACTAAAACATTAGCAACTATAAAAGAACAAAATGGTGATGTGAAAGAGGCAGCCTCCATTTTACAGGAGTTACAGGTAAGGTATTGCATTTTAGAGTTGGTAAAACTTTATAAACTTATTTGGGGAATTACTGTGCTAGGTGGAAACCTACGGGTCAATGGAAAAGAAAGAGCGAGTGGAATTTATTTTGGAGCAAATGAGGCTCTGCCTAGCTGTGAAGGATTACATTCGAACACAAATCATCAGCAAGAAAATTAACACCAAATTTTTCCAGGAAGAAAATACAGAGGTGAGCATATCTGTGACCACATGTTTACTTTAAACCCCAATTTGTTTTGTCAACTTTTTTGCAGAAATTAAAGTTGAAGTACTATAATTTAATGATTCAGCTGGATCAACATGAGGGATCCTATTTGTCTATTTGTAAGCACTACAGAGCAATATATGATACTCCCTGTATACAGGCAGAAAGTGAAAAATGGCAGCAGGTAAGAATATATTCGTGTAATTGACATGGCTTCTTGCATATAACTTGTTGTACAACTCTTTTAGGCTCTGAAGAGTGTTGTACTCTATGTTATCCTGGCTCCTTTTGACAATGAACAGTCAGATTTGGTTCACCGAATAAGTGGTGACAAGAAGTTAGAAGAAATTCCCAAATACAAGTAAGTACTTTTGAAATTAGCATGATATATCTATTTGGAATATTAAGATGTATACAATTTTCAGGGATCTTTTAAAGCTTTTTACCACAATGGAGTTGATGCGTTGGTCCACACTTGTTGAGGACTATGGAATGGAATTAAGAAAAGGTTCCCTTGAGAGTCCTGCAACGGATGTTTTTGGTTCTACAGAGGAAGGTGAAAAAAGGTGGAAAGACTTGAAGAACAGAGTTGTTGAACATGTAAGAATCTGTCATAGAGATGACAATTTTTACGTGTTCTCCCTGCTCTCTATCCTCTCCCCAGAATATTAGAATAATGGCCAAGTATTATACTCGGATAACAATGAAAAGGATGGCACAGCTTCTGGATCTATCTGTTGATGTAAGTAGTAATCAACTTTGAGTTATTTGTAGGTCTTAATCCAATTTATCTTTCTCTCTTGCAGGAGTCCGAAGCCTTTCTCTCAAATCTAGTAGTTAACAAGACCATCTTTGCTAAAGTAGACAGATTAGCAGGAATTATCAACTTCCAGAGACCCAAGGATCCAAATAATTTATTAAATGACTGGTCTCAGAAACTGAACTCATTAATGTCTCTGGTTAACAAAACTACGCATCTCATAGCCAAAGAGGAGATGATACATAATCTACAATAAGGGTCTTAGTGCTTTAGAAAAAAGTTAAAATTGGAAGTCATTAAAAAAAGACTGTTATAATGGTGTATATGTTGGGGTTTTTTTTCTAAGCTTCTTTGTCTTAAATTTTAAAATAGTGAATATGTTTGAGACTCCCTTTGACCTTTCAGTTCCCCAAGTTCATTGTTAACTTTGCATTTGCAATTGGTGCAAAAATACAGATTTCTGTCGTCTGAATACACAAAAAGTTGTGTCATAACTTACCCAGATATGTTTTTCTATCATTTGAAACCTTTTTAGCTACTGTTTGTTTTCATTCAACTAACAAACATATTCCAATAATAAAAGCAGTATATACATATTTCCTTTCTACAGTTACCTCTGATTCTCAACATTTTGTGGGGTAGTGATTTGGCAAGTGTTTTTTAAATAAAACAAATCTCATTGTAAAGCTATCAGTCATTTAGTAGAATAGAAAAGCAACATAGAGCATACAAGAACATTTGGGATAGAGTTGTGATTTGTGAAGAATTTGTACTTTGATATTGTGGCGGAAAGTCTAGACTGAGTGTGTATGCTGGTAAACTGTAGACTTTTTTTTTTTTTTTTTTGAGTCCGGCTGGTTCCAATCACAGTAGCTTGATTGCTTTCAGCCCTCATCCTCTCACTTGATCAGTTGTTCAACAGAATCAGCTGACATAATTGACACAGTTTATTGGGTGTTAAGTCCGCTCTATAGGGATAGTGACTACTTTTTTTTTTTTTTTTTTTTTGCTCTTCTTCCTCTCCCCTTTCTTTATATGGGTTTAAATTTAACATAAAGTTGTTTTTATAAGGCTTATTTGTGGCTTTAACTTGTAAGTCTGATTACATCATTATTGTTCCAAATTCATTATCTCTGTAGGAACTTTTAGTTCCATTATATGAACACTGGATAACCTAATTTTTTTTAATGCTTTAAAAAAATGGCAAAAAGACGTCAGGCCACCCTCATAGTAAGTGGTGTAGTATTAAAATATTTTCACGGAATTAAAAGTAGCTTGCTGTCAAAGAAACACCTGAGATGAATTGGTGTGAACGAATTTTGCAAGTTTAATTTGATTTATTTCAGAGAAAATAGAAAAAACAATGTTAGAAGGTTATTTAAAATGATACTTAAATAAAGAAAGTGTGAGGTCTACTTTAAAAAAATTCAAATGAAGAGAAAAAGAAAAACAGCATTCTAGAAATGGCATTTCTCCTAATTAATTTTCCACTTAATGGAAGATTATCAATTGTCCTATTTTATGATCCCAGGACTGAAGACAGTTGTGGGATATCTGTCATATTTATCCTGTGAGTCATTGTGAATAATGACATACAGTACTGAAGTAATCTGATTTTATTCTTTGGAAATTCAATGCATTGGTCACACTAATAACATCAACATCTGCTATCACTTATCTTTTTAAAACTAACCAAAAAAGGCCGGGTGCAGTGGATCCCAGCACTTTGGGAGGCCAAGGCGGGTGGATCATCTAAGGTCAGGATTTCGAGACTAGCCTGGCCAACATGGCAAAACCCTGTCTCTACTAAAAAAAATACAAAAATTTGCCGGGCGTGGTGGCGTGTGCCTGTAGTCCCAGTTACTTGGGAGGCTGAGGTGGGAGAATTCCTTGAAGCCAGGAGGCGGAGGTTGCAGTGAGCCAAGATCACACCATTGCACTCCAGCCTGGGTGACAGAGTGAGACTCCGTCTCAAAAAAAAAAAAACAAAACTGGAAAGTTCAGAAACAGAAGTTCACACTAACAGAGTATGGTTTTAATTTTCCTTTGAATGAAAAGGATAGAAGATAAAATTGTGTATTGTTAACATGTAAATAAAATTGGAGCTAATTTGAAACTAGCTTCTCAATAACTTCATCTTTCTAGAGACTCATTACCTGTGGGCTTGTCAAACCTGGACTATTTGGCCAAATAGGTTGCTATAGAGATTGCAAGTGTTCCTCCTCTTTATTTTTTTCATATTTTTTGAGACGGAGTTTCACTCTTGTTGCCCAGGCTGGATTGCAGTGTCACGATCTCGGCTCACTGCAACCTTTGCCTCCCATATTCAAGCAGTTCTCCTGCCTCAACCTCCCAAGTAGCTGGGATTATAGGCGCCTGCCACCACACCTAGCTAATTTTTGTGTTTTTAGTAGAGATGGTTTCATCATGTTGGCCGGGCTGGTCTCAAACTCCTGACCTCAGGTGATCCACCCGCCTTGGCTGCCCAAAGTGCTGGGATTACAGGCATGAGCCACTGCACCCAACTCCTCTTTCGTCTTTCTTTAACACACACTAGGCTCTTTGTGTATTATGATTCAGTGCTATTTGTAACTGTGTCCCAGTGACCAAATTGCACTCGACTCGATCAGCTGTTCATCCATTTCGTGTTTTTTCCTGTCAAACATTAATCCAGCAAATATATGAGGTATTTACCAATTTATTTTCTTAGTATTACAAAATAATTCATTAGCATAAAGTACAATAGTGAAATATTTGAGTTGTTCGGAACCTCAATTAATCCTGTTTTACATTTCAGACCTAAAGCTGGCAATCAGGAGAAGAAGCACTTTGTTTTAAATGTGGAGAAGATAACACTTGATTCCATTTCATTGTCATTAGTGTATTAACCAGCAGGAGAGGTGATGAGCCATTTTTCAAATGAAATACCTTTTATTTCCATATAATTTTTTTATTTTAGAGTTCAATAGCTGTTTCTATGATTATCCTCAATTTCCATATGTTACTGAATCTGAAAAACATCTTTAAAATTCAAACAGTTCCATTTTCTCTCTTGTAAGTGTTAAATGTGATAAAAGTACATATTTTAAATTGTTTTCAGCTCTTGGATATAGCAGCAATAAAAACACTAATTTGTGGGTATTTAAGAAAACCTGGAGAATAAACTCATACTTTAAAAGATCACTTCTCTTTTCAGTTCTCATTGTCTGAAACAA